CCACTCGGCCTCCTGGGCTTTTCCTGGGCCACCGAGTGCATCGTGTTTACTTTCTCTTTCTCTACCCTAGTGACATTCTCAGAAAGAGGAACCGTCGGAAGGTTCCAGGGTTTTCTTGATGTGGGCATTTCGAGGTGTTGACAAAAGGACCTCTGTGACCTTTACTTATGGCCTAGTGCACACACTTGTAAGTGGCCCCCATATCTGGTGCCACACAGGCCAGAGTGCACTTCCCGCTCCTCTTATAATGCCCTCACTAATGTGACTGTAACTTCATTAACTCCAGGCCAGATTGGATCCTTGTACCGACTGGTGAGTAAGCGAACCTTCACTACAGACAGCTGTCTTTGCTGATGACTAGCTACTTCATTTTTAAAATTACGGTGAATCAACTATATGCCAATATTGAACAATGCCTTCCTTTTTTAGCTTCCTGAGCAGCAAAATAAAAACTAAATCAAAACCATCAAAAATAAAAAAGTGTAGTAGCTCATGCCTGTAACCCTAACACTTTTTGGGAGGCTAAGGCGGTAGGACCGCTTGAGTCCAGGAGTTCAAGACCAGCTTGGACAACATATTGAGACCTCTGACTCTACAAAAAATAAAAAAAAATCAGGCAATGGTGGTGGTGCATGCCTGCAGTCCCAGCTACTCTGGAGGCTCAAGCGAGAAGATCACTTAAGCCCGAGAGGTAGAGGCTGCAGTGAGCTCTGATTGTACCATCGCACTCCAGCCTGGATGGCAGAGCAAGACCCTGATGCAAACAAAACAAAACAAAACAAAACAAAACAAAACAAAACAAAACAAAACAATCACTAACTGCAGCACAATCATAGTTTTGATTGGCTTAATTTCTGATAATGCCTAGTCAGCAGTGGCCTTCAACAAACCTCACTGTAGCTTGTTGGATGGTCACAGATGGATTCACCTTTGCCCACAAGTTCCTCCTCTTGTCCACTCACACCTGTTCATGACGCCGAGCCCAGCATTGCACAAGGCCTGGGGATAGGGGAAGTGCAGCTCCAGACACGGACTTGGGAATGTTTTGAAACAACAGGAACGACATCACCCTAGGTTTGTGTTTTCAAGCCAGATATTCCGGCGTGGATGCTAAGAATTCTTACATGGGCAAGTATTAATATTTGAATGCAGCCGTGATTGAGGTGGAGGTGGAGACAAAAGGCGTGCGTCCCTAGAACATGTTTTGTCCCCACTGCCGGAGGGAATATTCTGTGTCAGCTATCGCACGCACCCTTTCCCTCCATGTGAGTGGACTCCACACTCTAAGCAAGGCGCTCTGGACTGCAAACTCAGCTTGTGCCTCTCTCCAGCCCTGTGGCCTCGCTGGACAATTTTTCTAATCTCTTTGGAGCTGATCTTCATGTTGAAAAAGGACAAGTCCCATCTTCAGATCAACACCTGTCCCAGCGCTGCCATTTTGCCAAGGCTCCTCCTTGGAGTGTTTGTAAGGCACTTTTGCCACGAAGTAACCCAGCCACCAGCCTCAGTGGAACCTCCAAGCCTAATTCTGGAGGAGACTTTAACTCGGTAAGGTTGCCCAAGGTCGCATAGCCCATGACTCCTCTCCTCCTCCTTTGCTTCTGTTTGGTAGGTGACCAAAAGCCAGCCCCACTGTGAGTTGAACTCTTTCGTGTTGACCGGCCACTCTCCGTGCTCTGGATGATGTCGGAACACGACCTGGCCGATGTGGTTCAGATTGCAGTGGAAGACCTGAGCCCTGACCACCCAGGTACAGAGCTGTGGGACAGTAGGTGAAATATTATTCTCTTTATTCTTCAAAAACTAAACATTTTTTTTCTCTGTCACTGATTTCAGTTGTTTTGGAGAATCATGTAGTGACAGATGAAGACGAACCTGCTTTGAAACGCCAGCGACTAGAAATCAATTGCCAGGATCCATCTATAAAGGTAAAAATCTGACTCTGTTCTGTGGTGTGTAGCCTTCCTAAAGCCGGTCTTTTTTCACTTCCAGTCATTCCTGTATTCCATCAACCAGACAATCTGCTTGCGGTTGGATAGCATTGAAGCCAAATTGCAAGCCCTGGAGGCTACTTGTAAATCCTTAGAAGAAAAGCTGGATCTGGTCACGAACAAGCAGCACAGCCCCATCCAGGTCCCCATGGTGGCCGGCTCCCCTCTCGGGGCAACCCAGACGTGCAACAAAGTGCGATGGTAAGAACAGACCAGGGTGCCGGGGCCTTCAGTTCTTTTTCTTTGTGATTCTTTTGTTCCCTAGCGTCGTCCCCCAGACTACAGTAATACTCAACAATGATCGGCAGAACGCCATTGTAGCCAAGATGGAAGACCCCTTGAGCAACAGGGCACCGGATTCCCTGGAAAATGTCATTAGCAAGTCAGTAGCACGGCACCAACCCCACCTTTCCCCATCGGGCTGGTGTGTTTTTTTTCCCGTTTAGCGCTGTGCCTGGGCGTCGGCAGAACACCATTGTGGTGAAGGTGCCGGGCCAAGAAGACAGCCACCACGAGGACGGGGAGAGCGGCTCGGAGGCCAGCGACTCTGTGTCCAGCTGTGGGCAGGCGGGCAGTCAGAGCATCGGGAGCAACGTCACGCTCATCACCCTGAACTCGGAAGGTGCGTCCAGGGCGGCTTTCCTCGGCCAGAGCGGCCATCTGAGGACCTGTCTTCTGTTTTTCAGAGGACTACCCCAATGGCACCTGGCTGGGCGACGAGAACAACCCCGAGATGCGGGTACGCTGCGCCATCATCCCCTCCGACATGCTGCACATCAGCACCAACTGCCGCACGGCCGAGAAGATGGCGCTCACGCTGCTGGACTACCTCTTCCACCGCGAGGTGCAGGCTGTGTCCAACCTCTCGGGGCAGGGCAAGCACGGGAAGAAGCAGCTGGACCCGCTCACCATCTACGGCATCCGGTGTAAGTCGGGCCCCGCCTTGGGGGACTGGGGTCTCACCGCTTCTCCTTGGATGTGTCCTTCCAGGTCACCTTTTCTATAAATTTGGCATCACAGAATCCGACTGGTACCGAATCAAGCAGAGCATCGACTCCAAGTGCCGCACGGCGTGGCGGCGCAAGCAGCGGGGCCAGAGCCTGGCGGTCAAGAGCTTCTCGCGGAGAACGCCCAACTCGTCCTCCTACTGCCCTTCAGGTAGGCCTCGTGCTGCAGGAGAGGCCGCCCTCGTTCACCCCGTTCACACCTGTTGCCCCCACAGAGCCGATGATGAGCACCCCACCTCCTGCCAGCGAGCTCCCGCAGCCACAGCCGCAGCCGCAGGCCCTGCACTACGCGCTGGCCAACGCACAGCAGGTGCAGATCCACCAGATCGGAGAAGACGGACAGGTGCAAGTAGTACGTACCCTCTCCACCTCACACCTTGGGAACTTGGTGTCTTTTCTTGCTGCGGATCCCACAGGGACACCTCCACATCGCCCAGGTGCCGCAGGGGGAGCAAGTCCAGATCACGCAGGACAGCGAGGTGAGTCAGCTCTCGCTGCAGCACTGTCCCTGTCATGACCGTCTCCTCCTCTCGTTCTTTGTAGGGCAACCTCCAGATCCATCACGTGGGGCAGGACGGTCAGGTGAGTGTCCCAGTCCCCATGCACATGCGGGCCCGCTGACGGGCCCCCGTGTGTCTCCCTCCAGGTGCTGCAGGGTGCACAGCTGATCGCCGTGGCCTCCTCGGACCCCGCGGCGGCGGGCGTGGATGGGTCGCCACTCCAGGGCAGCGACATCCAGGTTCAGTACGTGCAGCTGGCGCCAGTGAGTGACCACACGGCCGGGGCACAGGTGAGTCTGGGGCCCCGCGCCGGGACACTGAATCTAGAAAGTCCCTCCTTTCTCCCTTTTGCAGACGGCCGAAGCCCTGCAGCCCACGCTACAGCCGGAGATGCAGCTCGAGCACGGGGCCATCCAGATTCAGTGAGCGGTGCCCATGGCACCAGGAGCCCCTCGCCGGCTCCGCCTACGGCCCGGCCCCCACGCGCCCTGCTCTCACGGCCTCGGCACAGGCAGCGGCTGCACGTGTTCTGCTGAAGTGCGTCTGAAGGCCGCTGCCTCCGCGGGGAACAGCATCCTATCAACTGAAAGAGCAGCCGCCGCCGCCCCCAGCCGGAGACCCCTTTCGTTTGAGTCCTGCTGTTGGTGTCGGAGCACGAGGGGAGGCACGGTGCGGAGAGCGTCGCATATGCGCGGGAAATCAAGAACTATGATATTTTTCTGTTTAAACAGCTTTTTTTAATTTGCTATGGTGTTTATAACAAAAAAGAAAATTTGAAAAAAAAAATCCCAGGGGAGTAGCAGGAGCCCTTTGCTGTGTGCTCTGTCCAGTGTCATGAGACGGGAGCCCTTTGCTGTGTGCTCTGTCCAGTGTCATGAGACGGGAGCCCTTTGCTGTGTGCTCTGTCCAGTGTCATGAGACGGGAGCCCTTTGCTGTGTGCTCTGTCCAGTGTCATGAGGCAGGTGTTTGCAAAGCCAGCTCTCGGTTCCGATGGGGTATTGCTGACCTACTTTTCTAGGGGAAATGCTCTTAAACACTGTAATTATGCATTTCTAATGAAATAAAATGTATTTATGACCACAGCAGCCTTACGCTTTTCCTCCTGCGAGACG